TCCCACCTCGGCTTCCCAAAGTGCTGGGACTACAGGCGTGAGCCACCGCGCCCGGCCCTGAGCCCAGCTCTTAAGCACGCAGTCCAACACGTTTAGCTGGAGAGACGCCGGGTCACTTCTTGGGCCATACCCTCTCATCACAAACTCAGGTTTCTCTTAGAAATCACTCTTAGTGTCCGCAGTGCCTAGGACTCCCGCCTTGGATCCTGGGGCCCACGAGAAGGTAATTTAATTCACCCAGATAGAACCAGCCCAATCGTGTCCCTCTGAACCCCGTGAACTTTCACCCCGGCTGAGCAGTAAGTCTGCACCGCTGTCCCTTTCTTTGTGGTCTCAGGGCTAATCCAAAGTGACAATTTCCTAAGAAGCAGTACGGGGTTTTTTGTTTGTTTGTTTTTTGTTTTTGAGACGGAGTCTTGCTCTGTCACCCAGGCTGGAGTGCAGTGGTGCGATCTCGGCTCACTGCAACCTCTGCCTCCCGGGTTCAAGCAATTCTCACACCTCAGCCTCCCAAGTAGCTAGGATTACAGGCGCACACCACCACGCCTGGCTAATTTTTGTATATTTTTAAGTAGAGACGGGGTTTCACCATGTTGGCCAGGCTGGTCTCGAACTCCTGACCTTGTGATCCGCCCGCCTCAGCCTCCCAAAGTGCTGGGATTACAGGCATGAGCCACCGTGCCCGGCCCAGGTATTCCTAGAAGACATAGGACCCCATGAATCCTTGCAGGAGAGCACGTAAACTGGACTCCTAAGCCCGCCCCAGAGCCCCGGCGCTAGTGCTCGAGGCTGGGACACTGCTAGGTGCACACAGCCGCGGCCTGGCGCAGGCGGTGCGGACAGAGGGTATGCCATGGCGAGACGCTGGCGCGGCGCAGGCCCTGCCGGCCGGGACACGGAGGGCGGGGCACAGGCGCAGCAGGAAGGGGGCGTGGCCAAGAGCCGCCCGGCCGCTCCCCCGCCCCTCCCCCTCCGCTCTCCGCCCCAGCCCGGCGGCTCCGCCCCCTAGGTGACGTCACTGGCCAGGCCAGCCGGCGCCATTTTGAAAGTGGAGTCGCCTGCCCCTGCCGCTGCCGCCGCCGCCGTCGCTGTCGTAGTCGCCGCCGCCGCTGCCGGAGAAAGAGCACGAGCGGGGAAGCCCCAGAGTGAAATCTAGCATCCTGCCGGCTGGTCTGCCCGCCCCTCCTTCCTTTTCCCCCCGGCCCCCGTCCCCTCCCCCCGCAGGTGCCATCCGCCGCCATCCGCCCTCTCTACCCCCCCATCCCCAGGTGAGGGGGGTGAGTTCAGGAAGCGGAGACCCCGAGGAACCCAGCAGGGTCACCATTTGCAGCGCAACATGGCAGGTAAAGGAGAAATCCCCCTCGCCCCCTGACAATCGGTTTTAATTGGTATGTTTTCTTTTTCCAGGAGCTGGAGGAGGGAATGATATTCAGTGGTGTTTTTCTCAGGTGAAAGGAGCAGTAGATGATGATGTAGCAGAAGGTAAGAAAGCGTTTAATGCAAAATTTGGATATATATCTTTTTTTGTTTTGTCTCAATTATACAGCAGATATAATTTCTACAGTAGAATTTAATCATTCTGGAGAATTACTAGCAACAGGAGATAAAGGTGGTAGAGTTGTCATCTTTCAACAGGAGCAGGAGGTAAGTGTTTAAAGTTTATTGTCTAAATTTCACAATGGTCCATATATTTTTGTTTTCATTTTAGAACAAAATCCAGTCTCATAGCAGAGGAGAATATAATGTTTACAGCACCTTCCAGAGCCATGAACCAGAGTTTGACTACTTGAAAAGTTTAGAAATAGAAGAAAAGATCAACAAAATTAGGTGGTTACCCCAGAAAAATGCTGCTCAGTTTTTATTGTCTACCAATGGTAAGTATACATATTTTCTTTCCATGTGCCCAATTTTAAGGACTTTTCTTTATTTTCTTCCCAGATAAAACAATAAAATTATGGAAAATCAGTGAAAGGGACAAAAGACCAGAAGGGTATAACTTGAAAGAGGAGGATGGAAGGTATAGAGATCCTACTACAGTTACTACACTACGAGTAAGTACATAAGAAAAAAATGTCACAGATAGTAATTTCTGTTTTTCATGTGTCTTATTGACAGGTGCCAGTCTTTAGGCCTATGGATCTAATGGTTGAGGCCAGTCCACGAAGAATATTTGCCAATGCTCATACATATCACATCAACTCAATTTCTATTAATAGTGATTATGAAACATATTTATCTGCAGATGATTTGCGGATTAATCTTTGGCATCTGGAAATTACAGACAGGAGTTTTAGTATCCATTTGGTTTTCTTTGGTGTTTGGTGAAAGTGGAAATTCCTTAATAAAATGTTATCTAGACATTGTGGATATCAAGCCTGCCAATATGGAAGAGCTAACAGAGGTGATTACAGCAGCAGAATTTCATCCAAACAGCTGTAACACATTTGTATACAGCAGCAGTAAAGGAACTATTCGGCTATGTGACATGAGGGCATCTGCCCTCTGTGATAGACATTCTAAATGTAAGTTTATTGTATCTTTCCTTAAAATGATTGCCCTTTTTGTGTTGTTTTGTTTTGTTTTTAGTGTTTGAAGAACCTGAAGATCCCAGTAACAGGTCATTTTTTTCCGAAATCATCTCCTCTATTTCGGATGTAAAATTCAGCCATAGTGGTCGATATATGATGACTAGAGACTATTTGTCAGTCAAAATTTGGGACTTAAATATGGAAAACAGGCCTGTGGAAACATACCAGGTATTTGAGTTTTTTCTTTCAATGAGCATATATTCAGTGCAGTATATTTGTATTTTTCCCCCAGGTGCATGAATACCTCAGAAGTAAACTCTGTTCACTGTATGAAAATGACTGCATATTTGACAAATTTGAATGTTGTTGGAATGGATCTGACAGGTAATTAAGTCAAACCTCTCAAATATGAATTTTGTTTGACTGAGTGTACTGTCTATTTTCACAGTGTTGTCATGACTGGATCTTACAATAATTTCTTCAGAATGTTTGACAGAAACACAAAGCGAGACATAACCCTAGAAGCATCGCGGGAAAACAATAAGCCTCGCACAGTTCTGAAGCCTCGCAAAGTCTGTGCAAGTGGCAAGCGAAAGAAAGATGAAATAAGTGTTGACAGCCTAGACTTCAATAAGAAAATCCTTCACACAGCCTGGCACCCCAAGGAAAATATCATTGCCGTAGCTACTACAAACAATCTGTATATATTTCAAGACAAAGTGAATTAGGGTTGGCATTCCTAGCAGAAGAACCCACTTCCTGCTTAGTTGAGATAGTTGAATCTAGCATTCGTTCCTATAAAAGAGAGAGGTCCATTGTGGCGCCCCTTTCCAGTGTTTGACAGTGTGCCATTCGACAACACATTGTTATAGCTACATGGAGAAAGCTCTGTGGATTCATCACTGTGGTGTTCTCCATGTCTGCTAGCCATTTAGGTAAGGGTAGGGCACTTTTAATTTAAATGACTTCTTGCACCATCTTGCCTAATGGACTAGATTGGACTGTATCAACATTGATTTACTCCACTTTTTATGCCTTCCATTGTGATGACGTCAAACACAGTGAAAGCCTTCAGTCATGCTATGGGATTTAATTGTGTATCCTCATTACTGTATCATTTGTGGGGTACACCCCTTCCCCCTTTTTTTAAATTAAATACAGCTCATTCTTACTGTGGCTTGTAGCATTCCTCCTCTTCTGGCCTCCTGGACTGCTCCCCTTCATCTCTTACCCTTGCCCCCTCCACCCGGTCTTGGTGGTGGTATATTAAAAAAAGAAAGAATGAAAGCACACAAAATGAGTCAGTTTGGGGTCAGTGGTATAAAGGGGGTATATGTTGCAAACAAATGTTTTAGTAACAGTTGGCTGTAATCACTCCTCGCCGTGTCTGGCACTGAAAATAAGGAAAAAAAACCTACTACTGAATAAAAGTGACAAAGAATGGAGAATCTGGTTTTCTTTTTCTTTTTAACCTACCTCTTGTAGCCAATATTTTGTGTCATACCTTTGGGCACAGTGAAACAAAATGGGTTTTCATTGTTTATTGGTATTTTTGTTAATTATTTTTAACAAGTGTTCTTTTACATGCAGGAGGAGAGGTATTGGTTCTCTATGAACATATTTTGAATATAGGTTTTATTAAGGATTTCACAATCTATAAATGCTACTAGTTTTTTTTTTTTTTTTTACCATCATGAGGGTATTGGATACATTGTGTCTCTATTTAACTCATTATGTGTTAATGAAATTGTTGTAAATGGGAACCAAATTTGTAGAACTTAATTTCTACTTTTTAGAGTGCTTAATTTCATTTTTGCCTTACTAAATAGTCAAAGACTTATAAAACATTTTTAACAAGTTAGAACTTTTTTGTTATTCAGTCATATAAAATAGCAGAAAACTAACATCAAGTGACACTGCACTAAATACTTTTTTTGTATTTTACTGCTATCAAATCAGAATGAAATATACTTTACCATAGATATTTTTCTTCTATTTTTGGTTTTCCAAAGCTATATGAAAGACAAATTTTTAAAGGTACAGCGTTCAAAAAGTGCTTAATGAACTCCAACAGCTGCCTCAAATAAAAATCTGTATATGAATACATTTTCCCTAAGCGGTGATACATTATCCAAAGATGAAGAGTGCTCCTATTTTTAATAGGTAGAATGTACCTTTGTCAGTCTTGCAGAAACTTTAATGGAGAAGAAATGGACTTTATTTTTGAAAGGTGAAATGAACAGGCATTTATATTATTAGAGAATGGTAGTCTTATTTTGGTGGAACATAATGTAACAACCTTGAATTTCAGAGGACTCTGAGTGCTTCTATGTCCACTACCTATTGTTCTATTCTTCAATAATGAAAAAGAATTCAACGAGCCGACCGTGATTCCCTCTACTACAAATATTATGTCTTGTAAGTTAGCATTTTTAGCACACAGGAGAAATTTTATGTAATAAAATTACTGTATCTTTTGGATTTAACAAATTTGTATTTGAAACACATTCTATGTCTGATAATTCTTAATGGCACTTTTACTAATTTATTTGGGGATCTTGGGTACATTCTTAATTTGTGTTTATTCTTCACGCTTGACTTGCAAGTGGGATATTCCCCTGCCACAAGTGTCAAACAGTGATATTCTTCCTGTGTTGTGACTGGACAGTTTTCCAGATCTTTTTTGGGAGATTTTCCTACAGCTTGGTTGTATGTCTTGAGATAACACCACCAAACAGCTCTCAGAAATTCTTTTTTGATTGATCAGTAGCTATGATGATTCTCCTCCATGACACTAAGGATTAGTTTATATATTTAAGAGAAATAATTGCTAAAATTAAAATGCCTCTATCAAGGAATGCTATTATAAATTATTGTTAACATTCTCAAGTATTAATTTTTTAATTTCATTGGTGTAGCAAACTCTAAGCCCAGCCACTCATTTTACATGGCCATGGTTAATCTTTTTATTAATAAAAATTATACTTAGAATAAACTTAGTCTTGTCAAGTTGCTTGTATTTCCTAT